TTTCAACAAATTAGAGCTTAAAAATGGGGAGATGGGAGAGAAGTGGCTTCTTCTAATTTCCCTGAGTTTAACATCAATAATTAGAGCAATTTTCAGAGATGTGAGCTGAAATTACCCCTGCTGTGTTGTAGATGATCACCCTAATTTTAGCAAATTGACTCCAGGGAAATAAATGTGACAGATTAGAAAAAGACAAACAGAAAAAAACAAAAGATTGGGAGGGACGGAAATGAAAGGAAACAGGCTGGGAAAAGGAGTGGGAAACAAAAACCTAGTACAATTAATTCGGGGGGCTAGGGTTGAAAGAGTAACAGCAGAAATAGCAAGCCGCGTGAGTGAAATGAGGAGAAAGCAAAGATTTGAGGCGACATGGAGGATGGCACTAAGAGGTGACTCTGGACATATTTACACAGACCAAATAACTTGACTAATGTAGACATAACCCTCCTCCTGCCCACTGCCTATAACTGAGGTAAAGACTGTTGTGATGACCATCATCATTTTCTTTCTTTACCTTAATAATCCAGTCTTCCCTCAGCCATAAACTTAAGTAGAATCTAGCAATCTGAAGTATCAGATGCCCTTTCTCCTCACTTCCTCCCTTCTTTTTTTGCCACCAAAATTATGGAAACTCTTAAAACCCAGGCCTAAATGCCTGAATAAGTGCTTTATCCATTATTGCTTTGGGGCCCTTTTAGTGCCTTCTCCTCTGTAAAGAGGAGTTTGCCGGACAACAGAGACTTTTTCCTTTTGGCTTTCTTTTAAAAACGACTGGGAACAAAGCAGCCCCTGCAGTGACGGGGCAGAAATTGAGGTCGAGAAACCTGGTAGGAACAAGAACCCTGCGGGCTCTGTTGTTCCCAGGCTCGGCCGGTGGTGTTCAGCACCGCGGACAGCTCCCCGCCCCGCCCCGAGCCTCCCGCACCCTCCCCTCTGCCTCTGGCAGCCTCGTCATTGGCTCTCCCGGCCCCCCTCTCCAAGCTGCCAATTCTCCAACACAGAGACCCAACCTACCCAGGAGCTTGTCTTCTTGCCTCTCCAGCGCCCGGGGTAGCCCAGGCCCGGGAGAGAGCAGCGGAGATTCGAGCCTCGGAGGGTGGTTGCCGGCTTTCGAGCAGGCTTGGAGACTCTGCCTGCGTCCTCCACTTCGTCCCGGCCCTTGTCCTGTGGCAGGTGCTCCGCTCAAGATGAATCTCAACTTCACCTCTCCTCTACACCCGGCGTCTTCTCAGAGGCCCACATCCTTCTTCATCGAGGACATCCTGCTGCACAAGCCCAAGCCGCTGAGAGAGGTGGCCCCAGACCATTTCGCCAGCTCTCTGGCCTCTCGGGTGCCTCTGCTAGACTATGGCTACCCCCTCATGCCCACACCCACCCTCTTGGCTCCTCACGCCCATCACCCTCTGCATAAGGGAGACCACCATCATCCTTATTTCCTCACCACCTCGGGTAAGTAACAGGAACCTCAAGGTATGGGCAGTCTCTGCCCACTTGGTTGCTCTTCTCTCTGCAGGGATGCCAGTCCCAGCGCTGTTCCCGCACCCGCAGCACGCGGAGCTGCCGGGGAAGCACTGCCGCCGCCGCAAAGCCCGCACGGTTTTCTCTGACTCGCAGCTCTCGGGCTTGGAGAAGAGGTTCGAGATCCAGCGCTACCTGTCCACGCCAGAACGAGTGGAGCTGGCCACGGCCCTCAGCCTGTCCGAGACGCAGGTGGGCGGGAGGAGAGGGAGGCCCTGATCTCTACATGATTTTATTTTTATCTCCCCGAAATCAGGTGAAAACGTGGTTCCAGAACCGGCGGATGAAGCATAAAAAGCAACTGCGGAAAAGCCAAGACGAACCCAAAGCACCAGACGGGCCAGAAAGCCCCGAGGGCAGCCCCCGCGGTTCAGAGGCCGCCACCGCCGCCGAGGCTCGGCTGAGCCTGCCCGCCGGTCCCTTCGTGCTGACCGAGCCAGAGGACGAGGTGGACATTGGAGACGAGGGGGAGCTGGGCTCAGGGCCGCACGTGCTCTGAGCCGCCAGGCTGGGGAGGGTAGTAGGCAGGGGAGGAGACTGCGGGGCCGAGCGCGGTTCCCTCCTGGACCGGAAGACTCAGACTCCAGTCTCGTGGCGGGCCTTGGAAATC